CCCTTTTCGGTTGTTTACGCACGAAACCAGCCAGCCCTTTCCCTAGCGAAGTGTTTGGCGGTGTAGCTGTCCCGTCCCCGGCGCTTCCCACAGCAACAGCGCGTTCTCTTCGCCTCCCGCAGTCTCTCAGGACAGGCCAGGCTAGCGCAAAGTACCGTGTTCCTGGAACACCACGAGGGCGAGCTCGGGAATCTCGAGCCGGCCTGCAGGACACCTGCCGCACCAAGTGGCTAGAGCCCGGGGAGGGCGAGGCGAGGTGGGACGAGGCGGGGTGGTGAGCGGGCCGGGAAGGCGAGGCCGCGCGGACTCTGGGATAGCTCCTCAGGAGTGGGCGCCCGGAGTGGGCGAGCGGAGGAGGCGGGGCCGATGAGGTGAGGTGGGGCCAGCTGGAGTAGGCTAAGCAGTCCAGAGCAGGGGGCGTCCCTCAGTGGAAAGCCGGGCGACTGGGCGGTGCAACAGAGTAAGGCGGGGCCAGCGGAAGCAGGGAGATTTCCTTAGGCCGCAGGCGGGGAAATGGGGCTGGCCGGGGTAGGCGGAGCCCCGAGGCAGGGGAGGCGTGGCTGGCAGAGGTAGGCGGTGCCCCAAGGCAGGCGGGGCTTGCCGAGACAGGGATAATCCCTTAGGCCACAGGCTGGGAGGCAGGGCAGGCCGAGGCGGGGAGGATCCCTTAGGCCGCAGTAGGGGAGGCGGGTCGGCCGAGGCGGGGAGAAACCCTTAGGCCGCAGGCGGGGAGGCGGGGCTGGCCGAAGTTAGGCGGAGCCCCGAGGCGGGGGAGGCGGGGCCGGGCCGGCGCAGGGAGAGTCACTCAATGGACAGGCGAGAAAGCAGGACCGGCGCGGCGGGGCGGGGCCGGCCGAGTCCCTAGAGCTGGGGGCGGGGCGGACCCAGCGGACCAGCGGACCACCTGGGTGCTGTCGTAGTTGGAGGTGGCCTGAGGAGCTCAGTTCCCTCAGCGCCCGTAGCTTCGGCGGAGTCTGCGCGATGGGCGACCCGGAAAGGCCGGAAGCGGCCGGGCTGGATCAGGATGAGGTAAATGTTGCTGTTGCGTCTTCCCCCTCACCGCAGTCACGCCAGCCCGTTAGATTGCAAGTTGCAGGACCGCTGTAGGAAATGTTATTCGCCGCGGTCAGGACAGGCCTGTCCGCCCGCCCTCGCCGCAGCCTGGCTTCGTCGTTGCGAGCGCCGGGGAGGCCGTCCCCGGGGAGGGCGGAGGAAGGAGCTGACTTTGGGTTTGCGTCCCGCTCGCTGCTCTGCCCCGGGGCCAGCCAAGGACGACGCTTGGAGGCCTCAGGCCGGGGTGAGACTTACCCCTGCGTTTATCCGCCTCACTAAAAGGCGTGTTTGTACTTTATTTTTCAAAGAGATCATCTTCAGACACCAACGAAAGTGAAATAAAGTCAAATGAAGAGCCACTCCTAAGAAAGAGTTCTCGCCGGTTTGTCATCTTTCCAATCCAGTACCCTGATATTTGGAAAATGTATAAACAGGCACAGGCTTCCTTCTGGACAGCAGAAGAGGTACGTGGCATTGCCTCCAAGAGCATTCACATAATTAAAATTTTTGAAAATCTTTTTATTCCAGGTCGACTTATCAAAGGATCTCCCTCACTGGAACAAGCTTAAAGCAGATGAGAAGTACTTCATCTCTCACATCTTAGCCTTTTTTGCAGCCAGTGATGGAATTGTAAATGAAAATTTGGTAAGATTTTTGCTTGATTTAACTTTTGTTCTACTGGATATATCTATTTTCCTTATCTTCTTAGGTGGAGCGCTTTAGTCAGGAGGTGCAGGTTCCAGAGGCTCGCTGTTTCTATGGCTTTCAAATTCTCATCGAGAATGTTCACTCAGAGATGTACAGTTTGCTGATAGACACTTACATCAGAGATCCCAAGAAAAGGTATTGTTGGGATTTTATTTACAAAATATTGCTAACTTTGCTGTTCATTCTTTTGTTTTTACAGGGAATTTTTATTTAATGCAATTGAAACCATGCCCTATGTTAAGAAAAAAGCAGATTGGGCCTTGCGATGGATAGCAGATAGAAAATCTACTTTTGGTATGTGGCTCTAATTTATGTATGATCAGATTTTCAAAAATTGAAACGATTTTATGTCTCCCAGGGGAAAGAGTGGTGGCCTTTGCTGCTGTAGAAGGAGTTTTCTTCTCAGGATCTTTTGCTGCTATATTCTGGCTAAAGAAGAGAGGTCTTATGCCAGGACTCACTTTTTCCAATGAACTCATCAGCAGAGATGAAGTAAGGAATGGAATGTTTTTCTAGTTATATTTTATTTGACAATGACATTTTTCTTCCCTTTTAGGGACTTCACTGTGACTTTGCTTGCCTGATGTTCCAATACTTAGTAAATAAGCCTTCAGAAGAAAGGGTCAGGGAGATCATTGTTGATGCTGTCAAAATTGAGCAGGTAAACCGGGAAGTTTGTGTAATTAGCACATCTGTACTTTATTCTGTTTTTGTTTTCATCCCAGGAGTTTTTAACAGAAGCCTTGCCAGTTGGCCTCATTGGAATGAATTGCATTTTGATGAAACAGTACATTGAGTTTGTAGCTGACAGATTACTTGTGGAACTTGGATTCTCAAAGGTAATGTGTTTAAAAATGTGTTACTACTAGTTAGAATGTCTAATAATATTTCTTTCCTTTTTAGGTTTTTCAGGCAGAAAATCCTTTTGATTTTATGGAAAACATTTCTTTAGAAGGAAAAACAAATTTCTTTGAGAAACGAGTTTCAGAGTATCAGCGTTTTGCAGTTATGGCAGAAACCACAGATAACGTCTTCACCTTGGATGCAGATTTTTAAAAAACCTCTCGTTTTAAAACTCTATAAACTTGTCATTGGTAAATAGTAGTCTATTTTCCTCTGCTTAAAAAAAATTTTAAGTATATCCTTTAAAGGACTGGGGGTTTGCTCAAAAGGAAATCCAAAACCTATTCTAAACAATTTGCATTTATATAATTTTCCTGTTTAACAACAAGAGTGTGACCTAAATGCTTTTGTCTTGTCACTGAAATAAAAGATGGCATTATGTGGTTAAGAGCATGGGGCGAGGGGTCAGACATGAGTCTAAGGTTCTGCCCTTACTCCAGTGTGTGACCCTTGGCAAGTCAGTTAATCTTGGTAAACCTCGGTGTACTTATCTTTAAAATGGGAGTAATAGTAGGTCCTAAATTCATAGAGTGGATATTAGGATTAGGATGCAAAAATAAATGCTTAACCAACACTACTACTGTTAGCACCACTACTAATTATCATTCATTGATAATATTAATTGCAATGATGTTGTAATAAAATACTCTCATTTCCTTAAAATAATTGTGATTCTAGGTCCTAGGATCTAGAATTAGATCTTTGTATTTTTAATGCTTAGGGGAAGAATATAAGTATCTCCTTAAAAAGAACATAATTCTCATTCACGCAAGAATAAGTTCTTTGAATTCCTTAGTATGTAGTGAAGAAAATTTAGTTGTTAGTTGCTTTGGGAAGCCTACTTATGGAGTGGAAACCAGGAGGTTATCATGGTAGTTGACCTTATAAGAAAAATGATTCTTCTTCAGAAATTAAAAACATAACTATTGCCAGATTTAGCTCTGGAATGTTTAGAATCAGGCTAGAATAGCATTTTCCAAAGAATATTCTAAGAGCTATTAGCTCCTCTAGATATTTTTTTGGGGGAAAAAGGGGATTCTGTGGTCAGATGAGTTTGGGAAATGCTGAACACTTCATTCTTCTTTAGCAAGTACAGTCAGTACATCAAAGACTGAGCAGTTCAGTGGTACATAAATTTATCTCGCCCTGCATATTCCCAACATACTTAACACAGATGTTTTTTACCTGTTAACATCTCACCCAGCTAGTGTTCCTCAGAACAAAGATTGGAAAAAGCTGGCCGAGAACCATTTATACATAGAGGAAGGGCTTATGGACTGAGAAAGGGAGAACATGGTAGGGATTATTGAATCATTTCAAATTTATACCAGCCTGAATAGTGTACCAGCAATTGACTTAGGCTGTGTTTCTTTATGGTTTTAAAACTCTTGAGCTGTTATAAGAGATAGTTCTTTTAATGTGACTATGCAACATGATAGCCAATGGTGAGGGAAAAGGAGGTTTCTCTAGAAGAGTCTGATGAAAGGCCGGGAACCAAGGTTTTTGAGAAGTCTGCCCCTATTTATTTTTAGTAAGTATCAAGAGGTAGCCTGAGCCTAGTTAGAGTTAGACCTGTCTTTGGATGAAGAAGTCTTAATACTGAAATACTGAATTTTTAATACATTATTATTTGGTATTCTGTATACCCCTTCAAGCAGTTGTTTCCCATTCCCAACAAACTGTACTTTATACAATTCTGGATGCTAAAACTTAGAGATTTTCTCTTTGCATAAATTTTGGCTCCATTCTTTCCATAACAATCTAATCAAAACTGGGAGTTCTCAAGTGAATGCAAAAGGAGCAGGCCATAACTTTATTTGTTAGATACACTGTCAGAAACTTGAGATCTTTTGGCCTATGATAATACCATTAATTTTTGCATTGCTTCAGTTTGCCAAGTGTTTTTACATCATCTCATTTGATCTCAAAACAGCTTGACAGAGCAACTGTTATTGAAATATTACAGATGGAAAGAATGAGGCTCAGGGAAGTTAAATGACTTGGCCAAGATCTGCTCATCGTCACTGTCTGTACAGTATTTTTTTTTAGAGGTTGTAATGTCTCAGATTTAGTCCTTTACCATCTATGTTGATTTGCTTTTGTCTATTTCCTCATTAATTGAATATACTTTAAATATATATATTAAAGTATCAAAATATAGAGAGACATTTGAACTGTATTCAGGTAATATGTTTAAAGATATTTATATATTGCCATACAAAAACTTAACATTTAAAACTGATAATATCTGTAATGACATCAGAATGAAAGAAAAAAAATTGTACAGTGTATATTCCTTTGTTTTGAATCCAAATCTTTTTCATAGGTAATGACAGATGCCTTAATGTGAAGCTTATTTATAATAGCAATAAACCTAACTGGATTTGGATGAAGAAGTCTTAATACTGACATACTGGATTTTTAATGCACTGGTTTGTTATTTGGTATTCTATCTCTTTTTCCAGGCCTCCAGGTTGCACATTTATTTATTATGTTCAATACTTTGGTTCTTAGTTCTTAAAGAATCAAGAAGTTGTGTAATCTTTTAAAAATATTATCTTGCAGATAAAGAAAAAAATTAAGAGTGTGTTTACAACTGTTTTCTCTTTTTTACAGTACATGTATTTAAATCATTGCTATAATAAAGTTAAGTTCATTAGGAATATAAAAACTTGCAGTTCTATGATAGATTGCATTTATTAAAAATGTTTCATTGTATCACATAGAAATATGGCCAGGAAGGACTTGAGAAGACAGTTTGATCCATTGCTTTTAGACAGGACTGGGTTTTGCTGTCCAATTATATACAATAATAGTTTTTCTTACAACTAAGCTGGCCCCAGCCTTGTCTTGATATTAATACATGAAATTTTTATAATTGTCTCATTGTCTCATTTAGAAACATCCATATTTTTCTGCTTTTTCTATTGCCATTTTTTATTTGTGCATGAATTGATTATTGAGAAAATGTAGCAGTTTGCATATTTAAAAATTAATCATTTTGCATTTTACATTTAAATATGCTAACATCACTGTCATAGAATTCCCAAATTTCATTTGTAGATACTGAACTAAGGGCTAATGTCAGGAGCTGATTTTTAATGATAAAGCTGCAGATGGGCTAAATAAAAGCCAAATTAATCCTACAATCAGGTATTATGTTTTTAAACCAAGTTGAGTGAATTGGTAGTGGACTTGGGAAATCTTCCCCAGCAGAATCTGGATGAATGGCACAGAATTGAAATCTCTTTGTTTCCCACCATTTCCCTTTAAGTGCTCTGCTCCTTTGTAAAAAGTTAAAGATTTGAAAGAGAATCTCATATTCCCGAGGCATTAGGAAGAAAGGATTTAATCCCTTCAATTTGGGGCTTAATCTTGTTTAAAAAAATGTAAGTGAAGATGGAAGGCTGGAGAGAATGATTGCTTTTTGTACAGTTAAATAAGGTCACAATATTCTTACATACTTTGTTTTACAACTGTGTTTTCATTTTTTCAAATGTCTGGCCATTTAGCAAAGTTATTTACTATTTACTGTGTACATAGAAAGCTTTATTATGTGTGGTGTATCTAAATTTTTTTTGCTGAAATACATTATGGTCAATCAAGCCAAGCCTGCATGTACAGAATTTGTTTTTTTTTCAAATAAATTAGTTGTTTTCTTATTTTTTTGGCTTAGTATGTTGAAATAAACTATGGTATCTTCATCATTTTGTACATTTCCTTTTTGAGGAAGGTTTCTTTATAAGTGCAAGGGCTACCCTAATAAAGGAATGTATATACTTACTATTTGTGTCTGCAGATAAATACATACTTGTTT